CCGCCAAGAAAGTGTACCAGTAGCAGCGTGGCTGCTTGTGAACTTACTATGCTTGTGAGTCCACATGCCATCCTTTAGCTTTGATGTCATATTGTGCCACTGACATGATTGTGGCAAAAACATAGGCAGAGTGGACAGAGCCTGTGGAATCTTCTAATAGGGATATTTGTTAAGTTCTGCAAAAATGTTTGATAAAAGCATCTACTTATTGCTGCTAATGGTTAACTTTAAGTGTGCACCTTGAAGTTTTTCTTAATAGCTGTTTTTTAAAAAATGAATTGTGCCAAACTAATATGACTATATTTAATCTTTCCCTTGACACCCTTTCTCCTCCTCTTTCAAAATATTGTTTGATTAATAACAGACATCAAAGTCTGCAGAGAAATTAGCTTCCCTAGATATCAGTCCTTTCTTTACTCCTGTCAGTCTTACTACATTTGTACAGTCAATGTAAGACAGAGAAAGTGAGGCAGAAGTAAACTGAGCAGGATCCCTTACTTTAAAACAGCAAAACCATAAAACAAAAGCCACAAACTTCTCAGAAAGCTTAAATTAAATAAATGCAATATAATGGTTTATGTGATGAATCAAAAATTAGCAGTGTGACTTTTACTTTTTGATGTAAAAATAATGTCACTAAGCTCACCACTTTTGCCTCACATCCGGTCACTGCACTAATTTTTAATTATCCTTTTTTTTAGCTTGCCATTTTGTTGGAAATATCTCCTTCACTTGCTGGGAAAATAAAACATTCTTACATGTGCTTTCAGGCTTTAAAGAGCACACATTGTATGAATTTTAGATTTAATTTTTAGTTTAATGTGCTATCTACTACCATTATATGTAGCTCAGTGATTATATCCATCTTATAACAACATAGAAATCACCCATAACAGCATTTAAGCCAATAAATTCACAGTATGCTCTAAGCTCTTATCTAATTGGCTGCTGGGTCTTGCATGTCATAATCACATCACACAATAGTAAGCAGTATCTAGAGTTAACAGTAGGGGATTTATTTTTCAATCTAAAGTTTTTCACCTCTCTCTAGTAAGACATCTGAAACTCATAAGCCATCTTTAAGAATTTCTTACAAAAACATGCTGGAAGACAGTGGATCTTGTTTGTATCCTGAAGATTTTTTTCTCTTCGTTATTTTAAATTAATTGTCAACAGATGTGCAACTGTTAGGTTGGTTCTTAAGTCACTCGGAGAAGAGAGAGATGCATCTACTCAAGGTTGGCACTTGGAGAAACAACACTGCCTCTTCCTGGCTTATGAAGTTCAGTGTTCTTTGGCTTGTTAGTCAGAACTGTTGCAGAGCAAGTGTTGTTTGGATGGCTTATATGAACATATCATTTCATGTTGGGAATCATGTGTTGTCAGAGTTGGGAGAGACTGGAGTCTTTGGAAGAAGCTCCACTTTGAAGAGAGTGGCAGGAGTTATAGTGCCACCAGAGGGAAAAATCCAAAATGCATGTAATCCCAATACCATTTTCAGCCGATCAAAGTACTCAGAGACCTGGCTTGCACTTATTGAACGGGGAGGTTGTACCTTCACACAGAAAATTAAAGTGGCAACTGAGAAGGGAGCCAGTGGAGTGATCATCTATAACGTTCCAGGTACTGGCAACCAGGTGTTCCCCATGTTTCATCAGGCATTTGAAGATGTCGTTGTGGTTATGATTGGTAACTTAAAAGGCACGGAAATTTTCCATTTAATTAAGAAGGGAGTTCTCATTACAGCCGTGGTTGAGGTGGGGAGAAAGCACATCATCTGGATGAATCACTATTTGGTCTCTTTTGTGATTGTCACAACTGCTACCTTAGCATATTTCATCTTTTATCACATTCATAGACTTTGTTTAGCAAGGATTCAGAACCGGAGATGGCAGCGATTAACAACAGATCTTCAGAACACATTTGGACAACTCCAACTTCGAGTAGTAAAAGAGGGGGATGAAGAAATAAATCCAAATGGGGATAGCTGCGTAATTTGCTTTGAACGCTATAAGCCTAATGACATAGTTCGTATTCTGACTTGTAAACATTTTTTCCACAAGAATTGCATTGACCCCTGGATTTTACCCCATGGGACATGCCCCATTTGCAAATGTGATATTCTTAAAGTTTTGGGGATTCAAGTGGTTGTTGAAAATGGAACAGAACCTTTGCAAGTTCTAATGTCAAATGAACTGCCTGAAACCTTATCACCTAGTGAAGAGGAGACAAATAATGAAGTTTCTCCTGCAGGAACCTCAGATAAAGTAATCCATGTGGAGGAGAACCCTACTTCTCAGAATAATGACATCCAGCCTCATTCAGTAGTGGAAGATGTTCATCCTTCACCTTGATGGCATGACTTTTGAGGAAGTGTATTAAACCTGTATGTGAAATCAGGTCCTAATACTGACAAGCAGTTTGTCTGTTTGAAGTGTG